AGAGAGGAACCTGGCCAATTCTGTCTTATAAGAGTAGTTATGTTATGCGTTGCAAGGACTCCACATTCCATGGATTTGTGAACTCAGATGGAATCTTGTTTGTCCAGGCCTGCATGACCCCATTTATCTAAAAATTACTAACTTCCTAGTTTATAGTTTACAATCCTGTGCCCGCCGCCTCCCTCCCCCCCCCCGCCACGCCCCCATGAGCTTTCTCTCTATTACTCTCAGTCTCTCAGGTTAAAGCCTTGCTCAGTAATTCAGCTGTGGACCAGTTATTCTGATTATTTCCTCATCTATCGTCTTACAGTCATAATAATAATAATATCTGAGATAATATGAGCATACAACAAGACAGTATGTCCACAGGAGCATCTCTAAGATCAGGACAGTGATTTCTTGCTCATGGAATAAGAAGGATTTATGTTAAAGCAAGTTATAAGAAAGCAGTTTAATACTTTACGAACGTTAAGTTTAAAAAAATCATAACTCGCTGGAATCTTTTCTCCTCTCTGGATATTGGAGAACTCGCCCAGGTTTGGGAAACGTTAGCCAGCTCCTGCAAAACACCTCCTCCCTCAGCCCTCCCCGCGCCCCCTACGACCAGGCAGAAAGGGTGGGAAGGGGAGCACAGCTCAGCATTTATTTCTGGATCCAGCTCACTAAAAATACCTCGGCTCTCCTGTTTGATCACTCTCCCTTTTGACCTGAATGGATCGCGGGAGCCGCGCCGCCCGCCCCACCTTCGGCCCGTTGCCCTTTAAAGGAAAAGGGCGTGGGGACGGATTCCTGCCGCTCGAGGGATAGAAGGGAGCTGGGTAGTCAGGGGCCGCGGCCATGCTGACGTCAGGGCAGCCGGCGCTCAGCTCCGCTCGCTGCCACAGTGCAGAGACCTCCCTGAGGGAGGGGGACAGCCTCGCGCTGGGATTGGCTGGCCTCGCGCGAGCGCCGGCGCGGAGTGGCTGGCGAGGTTTTAGAGGGAGTCCCGCTCTCCAATTAAAGCGGCCCAGCTGCGCCTGGCTGCGCACAGAGCTCCCTCCCAGGCCCGCGAACTTGGCCATTCAGCCGCCGCTGTCCCCGCTGCGCGCCCTCGCGCCTCTGCCTGAGAAGCCAGGCGCTGTTCCCCCACCCCAGAAGAGGATGGCAAAGGTGGCTAAGGACCTCAACCCAGGAGTTAAAAAGGTGAGTGGAAAGCTGTTTGTATTTACCCAGATGGAAAACACCCTCTTTTCTGTTCCTTTTCCAGATGTCCCTGGGCCAGCTGCAGTCAGCAAGAGGTGTGGCATGTTTGGGATGCAAGGGGACGTGTTCGGGCTTCGAGCCACATTCATGGAGGTAACAGATTTTGTCAGGAGGGTCCCTGTCTGAATCTCACTGGTCCCCATCCACCCACCCCCAGGAAAATATGCAAGTCTTGCAAATGCAGCCAAGAGGACCACTGCCTAACATCTGACCTAGAAGACGATCGGAAAATTGGCCGCTTGCTGATGGACTCCAAGTATTCCACCCTCACTGCTCGGGTGAAAGGCGGGGACGGCATCCGGATTTACAAGAGGAACCGGATGATCATGACCAACCCTATTGCTACTGGGAAAGATCCCACTTTTGACACCATCACCTACGAGTGGGCTCCCCCTGGAGTCACCCAGAAACTGGTAAGAGAGCTTCCCCAACCAAGCAGTTGTTTTCATGTTGTCTCTTCCTCCTCCTCCTCCCTAGGGACTGCAGTACATGGAGCTCATCCCCAAGGAGAAGCAGCCAGTGACAGGCACAGAGGGTGCCTTTTACCGCCGCCGCCAGCTCATGCACCAGCTCCCCATCTATGACCAGGATCCCTCGCGCTGCCGTGGACTTTTGGAGAATGAGTTGAAACTGATGGAAGAATTTGTCAAGCAATATAAGAGCGAGGCCCTCGGCGTGGGAGAAGTGGCCCTCCCGGGGCAGGGTGGCTTGCCCAAGGAGGAGGGGAAGCAGCAGGAAAAGCCAGAGGGGGCAGAGACCACTGCTGCTACCACCAACGGCAGTCTCAGTGACCCGTCCAAAGAAGTGGAATACGTAAGTTTCTCCCATGCTTCCAGCCAGGCTGATTGTCTCCTATGGTCCTTCCCCATCCTTCCAGGTCTGCGAGCTCTGCAAGGGAGCGGCCCCTCCTGACAGCCCCGTGGTCTACTCGGACAGGGCAGGCTACAACAAGCAGTGGCACCCCACCTGCTTTGTGTGTGCCAAGTGCTCCGAGCCGCTGGTGGACCTCATCTACTTCTGGAAGGATGGTGCACCCTGGTGCGGCCGCCATTACTGCGAGAGTCTGCGGCCCCGGTGCTCCGGCTGCGATGAGGTGGGAGATAGCCGCGAGATGGGTTAGGGGGCGAGTCATGCATTTCTCCTGCTCCCCTCCCCAGATAATATTCGCTGAGGACTACCAGCGTGTGGAAGATCTGGCCTGGCACCGAAAGCACTTTGTCTGTGAGGGTTGTGAGCAGCTGCTGAGCGGCCGGGCGTACATCGTCACCAAGGGTCAGCTTCTGTGCCCAACTTGCAGCAAGTCCAAACGCTCCTGAAGGGCTGCCCACCCACAGCCAGAATCCACAGGATCCCACCGAGAAGGAGAGCCAGGTGTGCCGAGACCATCCTAAGGGTCCGATGTGACAGCAAGCAAGTGAAATAAACAATGATTTGCTTTTCAGTGAGAATATATATATGAGATATATATAGATATATATTCTAGGTTGGGTGGTGGTAGATCCTTGAGGGTCAGTAGTTTCAAAACCAAAAATATTCTAAGAAGTCTTAGGATGGAGTTCCTTTTCTTTCTGTTGTTGTTTCCCAGCTACAACCAACTAAAGACACAAATGGCGTTCTGCAAGGGGACTCTGGGAGGAGTTTTCCAGAATGCAATTCCGAGTGAGCAAATCGCATAGCTGTAGAATGTGCGTGCTTTTTTGTGGACACAGGAGCTCCTCCAGGAGCAGGCTGGGATCCCAACTATCGCTTGTTGCCTCTTTTTCAAGTGGAATTTGAATTTTAAATAAACAACTTTTTTTGGCATGATAAACAGATCAATAAAAGTTTTGTGAATTCCACATACACCCTTATCTAATTATTTACACCATGGCAGTGATTTTGCAACACCCAGTGCTGGCAGAAAATATAGTAAAATACTAATGAGCCTCTCTATCAATGTATCTCATCAGACTTCCACTGGGAGTGTAGGCTTTGGGACAGAACCCCCGCCCCACCTGCCTATTCCAGATACTCCCAGATCACTAATGTAACAAAGGTATCATGTTTTATGGTACACTGAAAAGTGGCCTGCTGGGAACTGATGAGCTTCTCTTTAGCCAGGGACCTGACTCAGCTGCCCTCAGAGCCCAGGAAAATAGCGAATGAACCCCTCTGGGAATAAGACCAGTACTGGGAAACCACTGAACAGGGGCCACCTAAGCTCCACCAATGGGTGCCACATGGGATGTGGTGACTAATGTGGGCAGATCTTTAAAAATACAGCACTTTTTCAAATGCCAAAACAATCAGAAACAAAATTTTTTCAATAAAAATTAATCTAAAATTTAACAATGCCACTTTTATGAGAAATCTCAATTTTTAATGTTGCCAACTAAACATTGAATGAGTCACGTAGAATAGGTCTTTGGGCCAAATTGTATCTCCATTTTATGGTCTCTCTGAACATTTTCAGCTCTTAAATTAATTTCTTTCCCACAGTTTCTAAGAAAAACATATTTTTCTACTGGGAGTATAAGGATGAAAAAGACACAAGTCCTAGGAGCTTACGGTCTGGTCGCCAGTGGTTTTCTTTCTTGAACTTCCTCATCTGCTGCCAGTTTTCTTTAACCTCACCATCCAAATTTCACTCTGACCATCTCGTACCTAGAAAACCCCCATTCATGTGCTTTATAAGTTTCACCAAAGCCATTGCTATATCCTCCCAAGGCAGTGGTTTTCTGCTCCCAGCTCCTTTCTCTAGTCACCCTCAGTTTCCTCGTCATGTTCATCTTCTCAAAGATAAGTTTCAAGTGTGTCATTTCCTTCACTCAATCTCCATGGCTCTTCATTGCCTGCCAAGTTAACAACCAAGTCCTCATGGACATTTGAATCCTTCCAAAACTTGGCTTATGTCTTTCTGGCCTTGGAGCCCTTTATTTCCCTAGATTTCTAGTTCCCTATTTCTTCCTAAGCATGCAGAAGCTCCCTCTGATCAAGCCCTTCCCTTTGCTTTTGCTAGTTGAAGACTGGCTACCTGAAGACCAACTCTGGCTGTTGAAATTCTATTCATCCTATAAGGTGCTTCTCAAGCATAACCTGCTTCTCTGGCACTTTCCTGAAGCACCAGTGAAATATTCACCAATTCATCATTCATTCATCCATTCCACAAGTATTTCAGTGAGCACGGCAAAGTTCCAATTCCCATGCTGAATATAGGGGATGCGGGGTGCACAAAAAGAACAGTGACCCCTACGCCCATAGATGTTACGGTCTGTGGGGGAGATGGGCCTCAAGCAAATATTCTCACAAGTCAATGCAAAATTACACTACTGTGCATGCTATAAAAGGAAGATTTGTGTTACTATAATGCATGTAAACTGGACTTAGGAATATCGAGAGAGGTGCCCCTGGGAAAGTGATGCTTGAACTGGGCTGTAAAGGATGAGTAGCCTTGCCAGGCATAGTGGCTCAGGCCTGTATTCTCAGCACTTTGGGAGGCCAAAGCGGGTGGATCACTTGAGCCTAGGAGTTCGAGACCGGCCTGGGCAACATGGCAAAACTCCACCCCTACAAAAAATACAAAAACTATCTGGCATGGTGGCACACCTGTAGTATCAGTTACTCTAGAGGATAACCTGAGCCCAGTAAGTCAAGGCTGCAGTGAGCTGTGATCATGCCACAGCACTCCAGCCTGGGTGACAGAGTGAGACCCTGTTTCCAAAAAAAAAAAAAAAGGATAGGTTGCCTCTAAGTTGGCAAAGAGAGGAAGGACAATGGTTAAAGATGGATACATGAATGCATGTGCAAAGGCCCTGTGGTGGAAGCCCCACCAGTTTATTCAACACCTATTTGCTGGTGTTGGAGATACAGTGGTGAACATGGCCCATGGATGGAACTGAAAGAAAACTGGTGTGGCAGGAGCACAGAGCATGGTGAGGAGGGTGGGCCTGGGGCATGAGAGGCAGGCATGGCCAGCCTGCTCCAGTTCTGGGGCAATTCAAAAGACTGGTCTCTGTTCTAGGAGCAAGGGGGAGCCTTCAAACAGCTTTAAGGAGGGGGTGGTGATGGCTGGACAGGGAGATCATGAGATACGTCATCTCTTCTCTGTTGAAACCCCAGCACAATGCATGATTGACTTGGTCCACTGGGTCACACCATCATGGATGGGCATTATCTCCCACAACAGTCCCCATGGGGCACCACCCAGCACCTGCCCCTGCCTTTCTCATGTCTATTAATGACACCCACCCTTGCATTTGGAGCACCTGAATCATCTCTGCCACTTGCCTTCATATCTGATGGGTCACTCAGTCCAGTCCTTTCTCTCCATCCTCGCTTTCACTCCATCCCCAAAGTCATATCTCACCTTGAACATTTTCTGCTCAGACTGACAAGTCTCCCCGACGGGAACTCACCCTCTCCACCCACCACTTCCAGATGAATTGCTCAGAAACACACCCTCATCTTGCACTCTCCTCTTCAAGAACAATCAGGGGCTCCCTGTTGCACACACAGAAAAAAATTGAAACTGTTTTACCTTGCAGTCGAGTTTCTTATTTTTCCTGCCCCAACCCTCCTTCCTTCCTGTTATCCTTTCAGAAGCCAAATGGGCAGTTTACAGTCACAGTGTGTGCCCCTGCTTTCCTCACCTCTGTACCATCACTCACGCTGTGCTTTTTGCCTGCAATTCCCCACACTGTGTTTAATTGCTGCCTCTGCTGGGGGGCTGCAATAGCTGAGTGGGATTCTGTACCAGAATTGGAAAGATCCATGTTAACTCTTGCCTGATTCTATCTCCCATGTCAGCAGGAAGAGGGGCTGCCATCCCCACCCCTCCCACTCTCTAGGAAGACTTTCCTCCCTCACCCTTCCCTTGGGGTGTTTTAGGTGCCCTTTATCTGTAAGTTCATAATATCCCAGGCTTACAGTAATTCTTCCAAGGCCTTTATTGTGCTATAATTATTTATTCATGAAAGCCTTCCCCTATGAACTTCTAAAGAATAATCGTATTATCTTTATTTCCCCAACTCTTAGTACAAATCCTGGCAACTAAATGAAAGAACAAACAACCTGGGGTTCTGGGATGGTTCGTCTTTGCTGATGGCACTGTGTTCCAAAATGGCCAAGGTCAAATATAAAAATTTCAGACTGAGGTAGACACTGCTGGCAGCCTACACATTGCCACCACACCCCACTTCCTTCTTCCTAGTGGCAAGGAAGCAGTGGGTGGAGAGGGTGAGTTCCTGTCAGGGAGACTTGTCAGTCTGAGCAGAAAATGTTCAAAGTGAGATATGACTTTGGGGATGGAGACAAAGGGAGGATGGAGAGAAACGACTGGACTGAGAGAAGAGCCCACTCCCCTTTATGTAAATTGGCTTTGCCAACCTGGTCTGCAGCTGGAGAAAGGCCATGCGCCTCTATTACCAGCCAGTGGGGCTTCCGCCTTAGGAGGGTCTTAGAAAAGTGTTTTTCCTTAATGAAAGGAGATACTGTGCAGTAAATAGCCCTGCTGTTGTTTTCTTTTCTTTTGATAGAATGTCAAACTTACGAAAAAAGTTACAAGAAGAGAACAAAGAGCTATTAGAGGGTGTTGCTGACACAATGCTTTATCACTCTTGAATATTTTCGTGTGTAATTCCTACAAATAAGGACATTCTCCCACATAGCCACAATACAACCATCAAAATCAGGAAGTTAACGCTGATGTGTTTCTACCATGTAATCCTCAGATCCAATTCAAGTGTCACCAGCTGTCCCAATAATGTCTTTTATAACAAAAACATTCAGTCTAAGATCACTCATTCTATTTAGTTATCTTGTCTATTCTTCAATTTGGAAGTGTTCTTTGTTCTTTCCTGAATGTTCATGACCTTGACATCTTAGAAGATTAAAGGTTATTTAAAGTTGTTGAGTTAAATATCCATTAAATTAGGTTTGTCAGATATTTCCTCGAAATTAGATTCAGCTTATGCATTTTTTGGAAGGAATACCACAGAAGTGATGTTGTTTTCTTTCTGTTGCATCCAATCAGATGATACAGGATTTTGATTTGTTCCATTACTGTTGACATGAATTTTGAACATTTGATAATGCCAGTATCAGCCAGATTTTTCCATTGTAAAGTCATTCCTTTGTCCTTTGTATTTAATAAGTATGTTTAGGGACTTTGAGACTATGTCAATGTCCTGTTCTTCATCAAAATTCCACTCACTCATTCTTAGTATTCATTGACGTTTACTGATCGAACTAATTATTATTATGATAGTTGCCAAATGTTGGTTTTTCTAATTCAATCATTTCTTTAGTGTTTATTAGCATTCTACTATAAGGAAAAGCACTATCTTCTCCCCATTTATTAATTCACATATTTACATCAGCTTGGAGTTATTGATTTCTATTTTATTAAATAGTTTATAATTGATTACCATCCTTATTTATTTTAATGCTCAAATTGTCCCAAATTATGGCCAAAGAAAGCTCCTTCAAACTGGTTGCTATGTCCTTTTGACATGGCCCATCATTCTTTAAACACATTTTACATCTGGCACAATAACGTGCTACATACCCATCTTGTATTTTTCCTGCCCCATCTTTGAAATCAGCCATTCTCAAGGGGTTCCTTCTTAATCTGGCTGTTGTTGTGTTGGAACTCCTGGTACCATCTTAGAACCTTAAGGAGACAAGCGAACCAAGCCAATAAGCTTTCCATGATGCTGCTTAGAGTTAAACAGAGCCCAGGTACTAAGTTATGTCATGGAGACAGTGAACTAACCTCTGGACTGCTTGCTACATGAGACAATTGATTTTCTTATTTTCTATGTAGGGTGGTACATTTCCTCATTTTGAGATATTTCTTCAACATATAGCTTTTCATTAGTGGGGATTTTGTCAATTATAACCAAAAACAATGTGACGGATACCCAAGATGTTTCATGTTGTAGCTTGGGTGAATTACACATTTCTGAAGCCATTACACTTCCTAGTTTATTTGGATTTAAGTTGACAAATAAAAATTGCATATGTTTATGGTCTATAACATGGTGTTTCGATATATGTATACATCGTGGAATGGCTAAATCAAGCTAACATATCCATTACCTCACATAGTTATTTTTTGTGGTGAGAACATTTTAAAAATATTGTCTTAGCAATTTTCAATCAAGCCTGTCCCATGGAGACACAAGCAATAGTGACATGAGCACTTGACTCGCTGGGTTATCAGGCTTTGGCTCCAAATGTTTGGCTTCAAATATGAAAAAGTTACATGAAAGATGAAACTATGCAATGGCATGGCTGTTGGTCATTCACATCTCTCTCTGCCAAGAATGGGGATGACGCTGTTGAAGGAAGAAATGTGTTTTCTCCTTTTTCTCAAGTGATATTTGCCTTAGGTCAGATTCTACTAGTTTAAAGCAAAACGATCTCCTGGTCTGATTCCTTTGGGTCTCTAATAATGGAAACTGCAAGGATCAGCATAAAGTGTTCCTTTGTTCTGACGTTGGTATAACATTGCTTCTTGAAAAATGAAAGTATTTGGACATACAGACAGAAGCAATATTATTCAGGTCTTCCTTGTTGCAAGTGAGGGAAATCCAATTAAAACTGGTTTAAACCTAAAAAAAAAAAAAAGAAGAAAAGAAAAGAAAAAATATGAGAGGGGTTTTGCTTTCTGGAATCTGCTTTCTAGTCAGAAAGTGCAGAAGAAGGGCTAGCTTCAGGAACAATTGGATGCAGTAGTTCAAATCACAAGTTAAGTCTCTGCTTCTTTTCTCCATCTCTCTTCTGTCTTCCTCCACACTGGCTTTATTCTTAGGTAGGCTTACCCAGATAGTCATAAACACAGCCACCAGTGGCAGCTGGGCTCACTTTTGTCCTTGGAGCCAGTGAGCCCATGAAAAAGGAGCTTCTCTTTCTGGAGCTTCCCAGGGGTAACTTTGATCAGCCAACAAGGGTCAGTCCTATGCTTATCCCTTGACCAATCTCTGTGCCCAGAGGGCAGGGTACTCTGATTGGCAATACCTTCATCGTGGGCCAACCACTGTGGGGAAGGGGGAGGGATTAGAAAAGACAGCCACACCCAAATCTCATGAAGCAGTCCCCTTTATTTTAAAAAAGTCCCTGTGAGAGCAACAGGAGCAAAGCATGGAGAAGAAGCAATCTTGGAGAAGCTGGAAGAGAACTGACCCAAAGAATCCAAGAGACTAAGACTGTGCAGGGTTGGGGAACGGAAGCTCACACAGGAGGCCTGGACAGAGCTGCAGCAGAGCCAGGAGAGAAGCCAAGTGGCACAGCTCATCTTGAAGTAATTATAATGCCACTAAAATTCTCATTTGTATTAATTTTTTTTAATTACTGGCAAGATAAGGCAAATGTTTTTAAAGGCCTAAATAAAATGATATTCCCTGAAGGAAATGTCCAGAGGGTTTTATTTTGGCCTTA